CATTAAAGACCCTGGCGGTAGAGGGTAGGCTATGGGGGTGAGGCCCTGATCCAAGTCCTGCCGCTAAGGCACTCATAATTTCGGGCTCAGGGGAGAAATGGAAGTCAAAGAATCTCATAAACACAGCTGCGATGACGAACCCTTTCACGGGAAGGAACATGCGAGCCCAGAAAAGTCTCTCCTGGTCTTGGGATGGAGGTCACACGAAGCCTCCGCAAGGCAAGGACTTTTGGTGAGTTCCGGGCTCCGCTGAACTCAGCTCTTTTTCTTTTCCTTCCTTTCTTTCCTTCTTCCTTTCTTTCCCTCCTTCCTTCCTTCCTCTTTCTCTCTTTCCTTTCTCTCTCTCTTTTCTCTCTCTCTCTCCTTCTTCCCTCCCTCCCTACCTCTCTCTCTTTTCTTTTTCCGTCCTTCCTTCCTTCTTTCCTTCTTTCTCTCTCTTTTCTTTCTTTTCTTTTCTTTTCTCTTCTTTCATTTTGAGACGTACTCTGGCTCTGTCGCCCAGGCTGGAGCGCAATGGCGCCATCTCGGCGCACTGCAACCTCCACCTCCCGGGTTCAAGCGATTCTACTGCCTCAGCCTCCCGAGTAGCTGGGACTACAGGCGCGCACTACCAAGCCCGGCTAATTTTTTTTTGTATTTTTAGTAGAGACTGGGTTTCACGATGTTGGCCGGGCTGGTCTGGAAGTCTTGACCTCAAGCGTGCGCCCTCTCCGCCACTGGGTAAGGCGGGGGCGGAATAGGGGGCTTGCAATTTCACACTAGAGGCGGGCACCGTGGGGGAAAGAAGAGTCACGTCTCCCACGGTTCGTAGAGGAAGGCCTGCCTGAGCCTGGAGCGGGGGCGGGAGAGCCACAGTTTGGCATCCCCAGGGCATCCCCCAGCCCGCAGACTACCAGGCCTCCAGAGGACAGGACCCCACCCCCGGCCACAGGCCCTGCCCCCAGCACTCCCCGCACCCCGCCTCCAAGACTCCTCCGCCCACTCCGCACCCAACTTATAAAAACCGTCCTCGGGCGCGGCGGGGAGAAGCCGAGCTGAGCGGATCCTCACACGACTGTGATCCGATTCTTTCCAGCGGCTTCTGCAACCAAGCGGGTCTTACCCCCGGTCCTCCGCGTCTCCAGTCCTCGCACCTGGAACCCCAACGTCCCCGAGAGTCCCCGAATCCCCGCTCCCAGGCTACCTAAGAGGATGAGCGGTGCTCCGACGGCCGGGGCAGCCCTGATGCTCTGCGCCGCCACCGCCGTGCTACTGAGCGCTCAGGGCGGACCCGTGCAGTCCAAGTCGCCGCGCTTTGCGTCCTGGGACGAGATGAATGTCCTGGCGCACGGACTCCTGCAGCTCGGCCAGGGGCTGCGCGAACACGCGGAGCGCACCCGCAGTCAGCTGAGCGCGCTGGAGCGGCGCCTGAGCGCGTGCGGGTCCGCCTGTCAGGGAACCGAGGGGTCCACCGACCTCCCGTTAGCCCCTGAGAGCCGGGTGGACCCTGAGGTCCTTCACAGCCTGCAGGTACGTGTCCCCAGGGCTGGTTCTCCGCGCCCGGGTCCTCACCAAGGTTTTCACCCCTCCCCAGACACAACTCAAGGCTCAGAACAGCAGGATCCAGCAACTCTTCCACAAGGTGGCCCAGCAGCAGCGGCACCTGGAGAAGCAGCACCTGCGAATTCAGCATCTGCAAAGCCAGGTAACCCTAGGATCAAGGGAGAAAAGGTCCCTGGACCTGACACCCTCCTCCCGTCCCATCCTAGTTTGGCCTCCTGGACCACAAGCACCTAGACCATGAGGTGGCCAAGCCTGCCCGAAGAAAGAGGCTGCCCGAGATGGCCCAGCCAGTTGACCCGGCTCACAATGTCAGCCGCCTGCACCGTGAGTGTCTGCCCCTCGATGCTCTCCGGTGGCTGTTTCAAGTCTCCACTTTATCTCCCTTCAGGGCTGCCCAGGGATTGCCAGGAGCTGTTCCAGGTTGGGGAGAGGCAGAGTGGACTATTTGAAATCCAGCCTCAGGGGTCTCCGCCATTTTTGGTGAACTGCAAGATGACCTCAGGTAGGGTGTGTTAGTCCACCAGGGGCCCCTCTACTTCCTGGTGACCTTGTACCTTTCTGGGCAGATGGAGGCTGGACAGTAATTCAGAGGCGCCACGATGGCTCAGTGGACTTCAACCGGCCCTGGGAAGCCTACAAGGCGGGGTTTGGGGATCCCCACGGTAGGTGTTTCTAGTGGGGACAGAGGCAGGGGCCTGCCTCATGGAGTGGCCTCTCCCACTCCAGGCGAGTTCTGGCTGGGTCTGGAGAAGGTGCATAGCATCACGGGGGACCGCAACAGCCGCCTGGCCGTGCAGCTGCGGGACTGGGATGGCAACGCCGAGTTGCTGCAGTTCTCCGTGCACCTGGGTGGCGAGGACACGGCCTATAGCCTGCAGCTCACTGCACCCGTGGCCGGCCAGCTGGGCGCCACCACCGTCCCACCCAGCGGCCTCTCCGTACCCTTCTCCACTTGGGACCAGGATCACGACCTCCGCAGGGACAAGAACTGCGCCAAGAGCCTCTCTGGTGAGCAGGCCCTGCCATGCCACACCCAGCCATCATCCTCAACCCTATCCCTATCTCCTTTCAGCCCCATCGGTGGCTCAAAGACCTGACCATGTTCCCTCTCCCCTGACCCCGGCAGGAGGCTGGTGGTTTGGCACCTGCAGCCATTCCAACCTCAACGGCCAGTACTTCCGCTCCATCCCACAGCAGCGGCAGAAGCTTAAGAAGGGAATCTTCTGGAAGACCTGGCGGGGCCGCTACTACCCGCTGCAGGCCACCACCATGTTGATCCAGCCCATGGCAGCAGAGGCAGCCTCCTAGCGTCCTGGCTGGGCCTGGTCCCAGGCCCACGAAAGACGGTGACTCTTGGCTCTGCCCGAGGATGTGGCCGTTCCCTGCCTGGGCAGGGGCTCCAAGGAGGGGCCATCTGGAAACTTGTGGACAGAGAAGAAGACCACGACTGGAGAAGCCCCCTTTCTGAGTGCAGGGGGGCTGCATGCGTTGCCTCCTGAGATCGAGGCTGCAGGATATGCTCAGACTCTAGAGGCGTGGACCAAGGGGCATGGAGCTTCACTCCTTGCTGGCCAGGGAGTTGGGGACTCAGAGGGACCACTTGGGGCCAGCCAGACTGGCCTCAATGGCGGACTCAGTCACATTGACTGACGGGGACCAGGGCTTGTGTGGGTCGAGAGCGCCCTCATGGTGCTGGTGCTGTTGTGTGTAGGTCCCCTGGGGACACAAGCAGGCGCCAATGGTATCTGGGCGGAGCTCACAGAGTTCTTGGAATAAAAGCAACCTCAGAACACTTTGTTCTTTGTTCTTGTTTGTTTTCTTTCT